CCGCAGGCTTCCCGCACCCCCTTCCACGTTGGTGCGCATGCCCGGGGGCAGGGCCGGTTGTAGGGAGGAGGGAAAGGAGAGGGAGAAGGGGGAGGAGACGTCCCCAGCCCAGTCCCCGGCTGAGCGCTGGCGGTCGGTGCGGCGTCAGGTGCGCCCGCCAGGTGAGCGCGCTCCCTGGCACCGTTGGCCCCCGGAGGGTCGGGCCCAGTTGCGGCGAGCGGGTGAGTGTTGGGCGCGGCGTCAGGGGCGCACGGGAGCCCGAGGGTCCCCGTGGGGGGACCGCGGCGACTATGTTAGGGGAGGTGCTGGGGGGAGGACGCTCCGCGCTGGTTTCGGTGGCAGTTTCGTCCCCGAGCTGGGACTCGTGGGAACCAGAGAGGCGCGGGTCTGCGGAGAGAGCAGCACCGGCCAACTTGGGAGGCTGCCTCCTGGGGCGAGGGGTGGCTTGGAGCCGCCGATCAAGCTTTATTCCGCGGAAACGCTGAAAGCTAGCAGTGCCTCAGCGGCGCGGGCAACTTTTCACTTTTATGGGGCACGACATTCCTGAACAGCGACGATCCTGCATCCGCTCTGGGGCTGCAGTTTGGGGGGGCGGCCTTCATGGAGAGGGATCCTGCGCCCAGCTCCTTGGGGGTCCTAAGCCTGAGGCTGCAGCGAGGCGGCTGTTCGGCGGCCCGGGCGGCTTAGATCCCGGGGGGAATTTCATTCCTTCCGCTCCCACCCCACCCCTTTGGATATCCCGGGGAGACGGGGGCTGGATTCAATCTGTGAAATATTCCAGGAGTCACGGTGTGGGCCACACTGGCTACTTCGAATCCACTTGTTGCGAGTTGTGTGAACCCGCGTCGATTTAAGCTGGGGGGCGGGGAGTTAATTTCGAGTGAGGCTGGACTTCGAGGGAAGCTGCTCACGCTTCGGATTCTCATCCGTGACCAAAAGGGCTGCCCCCAGGGGGGCGGAACTGCCTCCGGGCGGTGCCTGCCCGGCGAACGTGGGCGCGCGCTGCCTGGGAGCGCCTCGGTGCGCACGGAAGCCGGGACCCGCGCCCAGCCGGGCCACGGAGTTTGGGGACCTCCGGGACTGGGCCGGCCCCGCGCGCCAGCCATGTTGCCTGCGTCGGAGGAAGCGTGCGGGGAGCAGGGGTCGAGGGCCAAGATGGCCTCTGCGCCTAGGGGTTGGGAGCGGCGCCGAGCCCCTCGCGCTCCTCGGGAAGCCACCGGGCCCGAGGGAAAAGCCGCGGCATCCTTAGGCCGGACCCGGGGCTCGCTGGCCACACTGCCCGCTTGGGGAATTACCCTGCTCGAGGAGGAGGCGGCGGCTTTCCAGGCCAGTCAGTGTGTGGCCCTTAGGCAACAGGTGTATTATTGGGATACCTGGAAAAGAGAAACGTTTCCCATGAAGGCACTTATGGTGTTTTTTGGTGATTCTTGGTGTGATAGAAAACTAGGCGTTCCCAAGTGTAACAATAGTAACAGTAGTTCTTTTGCACTGTACATATGAGGTGCTTCTGTGTGTGTGTGTGTGTTTTTCCGAGACGGAGTCTGGCTCTGTCCCCCAGTGCAGTGGCATCATCTGGGCTCACTGCAACCTCTGCCTCCCGGGTTCAAGCGATTCTCCTGCTCAGCCTCCCGAATAGCTGGGATTACAGGCACCCACTAGTATGCACAGCTAATTTTTGTATTTTTAGTAGAGACAGGGTTTTGCCATTTGGTCAGGCTGGTCTCGAACTCCTGACCTCAGGTGATTCGCCCGCCTTGGCCTCCCAAAGTGCTGGGATTACAGGCGTAAGCCACCACACCCAGCCTTTATGAATATTTTCTTAGTGGTGCTTTAAAATAGACATCTTAAGTGTGTGTGGGAGGCAGAGATATTTCCTCAAACAAAGCAACACTTTTTTTTTGGTCGTTTTGCAATTTATTTAGTTATTAGGGGCCTCCTTTGTTAGGTGACGGAGCAGAGGATAGGGAGATCGGTAAGACATGATTCTCCACCTTTTGGCAGTTTCCAGGCCATTTCGGGAAATAGTGGGCAGCAGTGCCTCCTGCACGTGAGGCACTGTGGTAAAAGCATTCTGTATTTTCTCATTTAATTATCCCAACAACTCTAAAAGGCAGGCCTTAGTAGAACTCCATTTTAAAAGTGGGCAAATGCCGTGGGGGAAACGTTGCAGGTGGGCTTGCTTGCAAACTGCTTCAGCTAATATGGGAAGGAGTATCAGAAGCAGCGGTCCTTGATATTCCAGAACCAGATTTGGGGAATTTTTCTGGACTTTTCTACCATTGACTAGTAACTGTAGCCTGATACAAGATTTCCCGCATTTTGCTTGATATCAAGGTAAAATTCTTGTTTTCTTCTAAAGGTAGTGTTGGAATTACTACCTTTTCAAAATAGTATATTACTTTTAACCACATAAATGATCTGATGTAATATCTTTCATCTTCCTAGGAACCTCCCAGAAGGAAGTTTTCTTCAGTTGCATTTTAAGGCTTATTTGATTGGAATATTAATGGATCTTTTTCATCAAATTACTATTTATGGAAATAAGAGAGTAAACAGACCATGCAGATTTATGTTAGGCTTTTTGTTTTAACCCCTAGGCTTGCCGCTGTTCCGTAACCCAGTGATTCCAGTCTTGGCTGTGGTATGAATCACTTAGGGATCCTATTAAAACACAGATTCTGATTGGGAGGTCAGGAGTGGGGCCTGGGATTCTGCCTTTCTAACAGGCTCACAGGTGATTCTCAGACTGTTCTGTCTTCTTTTTCTAGTAATGCCATAACTCTACTTTTGTTGCTTAGATTGGTTTATCTTGGAAGCTAAAGGGCATTGCTCATCCTGAAGATCAGCTGACCATTGACAATCAGCCATGTCATCCAGGCCTCTTGAAAGTCCACCTCCTTACAGGCCTGATGAATTGTAAGTAAATAATTCTTTAGTTATTCTCTTTTCTAACTTGAAATTATTTTCATGTTCATTTCAGCAAACCGAATCATTATGCACCAAGCAATGACATATATGGTGGAGAGATGCATGTTCGACCAATGCTCTCTCAGCCAGCCTACTCTTTTTACCCAGAAGATGAAATTCTTCACTTCTACAAATGGACCTCTCCTCCAGGAGTGATTCGGATCCTGTCTATGCTCATTATTGTGATGTGCATTGCCATCTTTGCCTGTGTGGCCTCCACGCTTGCCTGGGACAGAGGCTATGGAACTTCCCTTTTAGGAGGTAGTGTAGGCTACCCTTATGGAGGAAGTGGCTTTGGTAGCTACGGAAGTGGCTATGGCTATGGCTATGGTTATGGCTATGGCTACGGAGGCTATACAGACCCAAGAGCAGCAAAGGGCTTCATGTTGGCCATGGCTGCCTTTTGTTTCATTGCCGCGTTGGTGATCTTTGTTACCAGTGTTATAAGATCTGAAATGTCCAGAACAAGAAGATACTACTTAAGTGTGATAATAGTGAGTGCTATCCTGGGCATCATGGTGTTTATTGCCACAATTGTCTATATAATGGGAGTGAACCCAACTGCTCAGTCTTCTGGATCTCTATATGGTTCACAAATATATGCCCTCTGCAACCAATTTTATACACCTGCAGCTACTGGACTCTACGTGGATCAGTATTTGTATCACTACTGTGTTGTGGATCCCCAGGAGGTATGAGTGGTGTTTTGGGTTTTTTCTCCATCTAATTATGCCAATATTTTCCACTCCTTTTTAGGCCATTGCCATTGTACTGGGGTTCATGATTATTGTGGCTTTTGCTTTAATAATTTTCTTTGCTGTGAAAACTCGAAGAAAGATGGACAGGTATGACAAGTCCAATATTTTGTGGGACAAGGAACACATTTATGATGAGCAGCCCCCCAATGTCGAGGAGTGGGTAAGTGTTAAAAAATAACTTTACATCTTTTATAAATAATAACTATCTCTTGGGGTTTTTTAAGGTTAAAAATGTGTCTGCAGGCACACAGGACGTGCCTTCACCCCCATCTGACTATGTGGAAAGAGTTGACAGTCCCATGGCATACTCTTCCAATGGCAAAGTGAATGACAAGCGGTTTTATCCAGAGTCTTCCTATAAATCCACGCCGTAAGTAGCATCTCTCTTAGTTTGATAGACTGGTGTACTGAACAATGATGCCTGTTTTTATTAGGGTTCCTGAAGTGGTTCAGGAGCTTCCATTAACTTCGCCTGTGGATGACTTCAGGCAGCCTCGTTACAGCAGCGGTGGTAACTTTGAGACACCTTCAAAAAGAGCACCTGCAAAGGGAAGAGCAGGAAGGTCAAAGAGAACAGAGCAAGATCACTATGAGACAGACTACACAACTGGCGGCGAGTCCTGTGATGAGCTGGAGGAGGACTGGATCAGGTACCGACTCAGCTCTCCTTTCCTGGCCCACGCATATGTAGTCATTTTCTCTCTCACCTTTTAGGGAATATCCACCTATCACTTCAGATCAACAAAGACAACTGTACAAGAGGAATTTTGACACTGGCCTACAGGAATACAAGAGCTTACAATCAGAACTTGATGAGATCAATAAAGAACTCTCCCGTTTGGATAAAGAATTGGATGACTATAGAGAAGAAAGTGAAGAGTACATGGTAAATTCAACCTGATATTTATATATTAAACATAAACATATTCCTTTGTGTCTGTCGTTAATAGGCTGCTGCTGATGAATACAATAGACTGAAGCAAGTGAAGGGAGTAAGTATCCGAGATTGTTCTTTTAGGAAGAAGAATTTATGTGATTCATTTTCTCCCTTTTTAGTCTGCAGATTACAAAAGTAAGAAGAATCATTGCAAGCAGTTAAAGAGCAAATTGTCACACATCAAGAAGATGGTTGGAGACTATGATAGACAGAAAACATAGAAGGCTGATGCCAAGTTGTTTGAGAAATTAAGTATCTGACATCTCTGCAATCTTCTCAGAAGGCAAATGACTTTGGACCATAACCCCGGAAGCCAAACCTCTGTGAGCATCACAAAGTTTTGGTTGCTTTAACATCATCAGTATTGAAGCATTTTATAAATCGCTTTTGATAATCAACTGGGCTGAACACTCCAATTAAGGATTTTATGCTTTAAACATTGGTTCTTGTATTAAGAATGAAATACTGTTTGAGGTTTTTAAGCCTTAAAGGAAGGTTCTGGTGTGAACTAAACTTTCACACCCCAGACGATGTCTTCATACCTACATGTATTTGTTTGCATAGGTGATCTCATTTAATCCTCTCAACCACCTTTCAGATAACTGTTATTTATAATCACTTTTTTCCACATAAGGAAACTGGGTTCCTGCAATGAAGTCTCTGAAGTGAAACTGCTTGTTTCCTAGCACACACTTTTGGTTAAGTCTGTTTTATGACTTCATTAATAATAAATTCCCTGGCCTTTCATATTTTAGCTACTATATATGTGATGATCTACCAGCCTCCCTATTTTTTTTCTGTTATATAAATGGTTAAAAGAGGTTTTTCTTAAATAATAAAGATCATGTAAAAGTAACAAATGTGTGAAATTTAAAGATTGTAAATATATATTTACTTTTTTAAGATCAAAGTTTAAACCCCGTGGTTAGAATTTTGTGTGTTTTTAAATACTTTTTATCTTTTTGCATGCCTTTTTTAAAAAACCAACTAGAACTTTTCATTATATCAGAATATCTGATTACATTTATAATTCAATTGTGACTTGAACTGTATCTTACAGGAATGTTCAATTTCTATACATATTTTATAAGGTATTAAACCTGGTGTTTTCTTTCCATAATAACCTGTTTGATGTTATTAGTGCTGTTAACATACAGCAATGGAAAACCACACTCAGGAGTTGTATCTGTTGTTGTTTATACTCCTTTGGATGCTGTGCTGGTTAGTCGTTTCCCATTCCTTTGGCTGTAAGAATGCTGATATGTCTGGGAATAGAATGCTATACCACGAAATACCAAATAATTTCAAATGGTGCCCTTAAATTGTATCACTTTTTTAAAAATTCAGATTCTTATTAGTAAAATTAGTTGATAGCACTGTGCTGACCAAGTTGATTGTGATCATCCCAGCTTAGACTTTTCTAAAAACTTTTTTTTAGAATAATCTATAAACTGAACTTTAGTATGCATTTCAGATATTTAGGTATATAATTTTTTTTTTTTTTTTGAGACAGAGTCTCACTCTCACCCAGGCTGGAATGCAGTGGTGCTATCTTGGCTCACTGCAACCTCCACCTCCCGGGTTCAAGCAATTCTCCTGCCTCAGCCTCTCGAGTAGTTGAGACTACAGGTGCCCATCACCATGCCTGGCTAATTTTTGTATTTTTAATAGAGACGGGGTTTTACCATATTGGCCAGGTTGGTCTTGAACTCCTGACCTTGTGGTCTGCCTGCCTCGGCCTCCCAAAGTGCTGGGATTACAGGCGTGAGCCACCATGCCTGGCCTAAGTGTGTGTGTGTGTGTGTGTGTATTTTTTTTTTTTTTTTTTTGAGATGGAGTTTTGCTCTTGTTGAACAGGCTGGAGTGCAATGTCGCGATCTCAGCTCACCACAACCTCCGCCTCCCAGGTTCAAACAATTCTCCTGCCTCGGCCTCCCGAGTAGCTGGGATTACAGGCATGCGCCACCACACCTGGCTAATTTTTTTTTTGTATTTTTAGTAGAGATGGGGTTTCTCCATGTTGGTCAGGCTGGTCTCGAACTCCTGACCTCAGGTGATCCATCCACCTCGGCCTCCCAAAGTGCTGGGATTAGAGGCGTGAGCCACTGTGCCCGGCCTATAATTTTTGATAGATGATTTTGAATTATTTTCCAGAGATAAAATTTTAAATGTTTCCATTATATCACTGATTTATTTCTGCAAATTGAATAAATTCTTAATTTTCTGCATGCACATAATACAAAAGGTATTTTCATAGTTTTGGATTTATACCAAATGAAAAGGATTCTCTTGATGAGCACCTTTAACTGATTTTTCTGTTAAAGTTTTAACAATTTGTTCTTGGAAGTCAGTTCGTGAAGGCAAGTTTGTCAGTATTTTCACAAAACTATTCAGCTGAATCCAGAAAGTGAAACAGCAAGAATTTGCATTGTAAAATTGTGTTATAAAATTGGACTTTGAAATTTCAAAAATAAGAAAAATTTTCATGTGTATTTATACTAAATACCGTTTTAGGAAACTAGGATCAGGGTGTTTCTGTTGGCGTTGGCATTAACTAGCTGGATGTAAATTTGAAAAGCCACTCAAGCAGCTTCCTAGTCTAGAAAGTCAGAGGTTTAGATTAGATTTCCGACATCCCTTCCATTTCTGACCTGTAGTTCTTGTCTGGAATTCTGCTTTGTTATAAACTATTGTTCTAAGGAGTTTGTTGTGATAGCACATAGTTCATTTTGTAAAGATTCCCTGCGTATAAAGTGATGCCCTACATATGTGATTTTGTATTAAAAGTATATAGGATCATTATTTTATTTTGAAAAATTTAAATACAGAAAAGTATAAAATATAAGTACCATCCGCCCAGAAATAACATGTGTTAATGTTTTGTCATATGTGCTTTATATTTTTTGAAATAAAGTGAAGTCAACTAGTATTTATAGTAAATAAGTTACATACACATAAGTACATATATGATATTTAATCCTCACAACGATCTTTTGACATGTGACCATTTCTTATTCTTCTTTTATAGACAAGGAACTAATGATATGATAGATTAACTGGCTGTTGTCACACTAGCAAGTGGCAAAACAAGGGATTAGGATCTTAGTCTCTTCAACTGTTAGATTCTATACTTCCATCCTGTGTTGACTTTGTTAATGGATTGGATAATGTGAGATCACTCTGATGTAAATAAAGTATCCTATATTAATTTCGAGTGCATTTTAAGTACTTGTAACATAAATGCTTCCTGTGAAACATCTGTAAAGACCTGAATGGGTACATGTGTGTAAAGAAGAATCAGGGCAGAAAAGTGCTTTTATCATGGCTCCGGGGACCTTAGCTTCAGTTGGTGTTGTGAGAATTCCTCACACAAGGACATTCTCCTTGCTTCAGCATCAGGATGGAAGTGTTTCTCATCTGGACTTTTTCAAAGACTCAGCTGGAGGAATCAGAATTCATAATTTCCTGGCAGCTCATGATTCTGCTACACTACACCATGCCATCTCTTGTGTGAAAGGACAGATTTGATGGAGGACTATGTCATCCCTCATGCGTTTCTTATTGTCTACATTTATTCTAATGGGAAGAAGTGAGCAAAAACACCTCAATAATTTGGGTAGTTTTTAGAAAACCTTGTTAGTAAATTAGAATAGTGCCACTTTGGCATTATGAGAAAGAAGCATGGATACATAACTAGGGTTTTGTGTATGACTACAACGAAATGCAGAATGGTGTCTCCAAAAGGTTTCCAGTTGCTGCCACAAGAACTGCTTGGTATTGCCTACATGTGTTGTCCTATTTTTGCTTTGCCCTTCTGCAGTTACTTGCTGTGGGACCTTGGAGAAATTAACTTAGCCTCTCTGTACTTCAGTTTTTTGTATTTGTAAAAATATATTTGTAATAATCTCATAGTTAAGAAGGTAGTTAATGTGTGACTCAGTCCTTGTCTAAAAGTAAATATGCCTAGCTACCCCCATCTTCCAAAGCCAGAAGGTGAAACTTTAACAAGTTTTCTAAAAGCAAATTGTGTTTTTTAAAAGTGCATGTGTCATCCAATCCCATATGATTGATCTGTGCTGGGTGCAGCCTTAGAATGTAAATTCTTTTGAATTCTAGGCAGAGAATGCAGGATTGGCATTCTAAATATTTGTACATGATAAACAAATGCTTCTTTAGGTTACAGCAAATAGTTTACTTATCAAGATCACGATTGTTAGATACTGTTGTCAATTACAGAGGTTTTAGATGAGGCTTTCTGGAATGATTTAGTTTCCCTGTAAGGGAGCCTGTCTATTGGAATAGACAGGTTCACTTCTCCCAGTCTTTCAAGTTGCATGCTTTTTATATCTGATTCCACTGGCTGAGCTGATTGTGAATGTCCTAACCCTGTTGATAGTGTCTGGCCACTCATGGGCAAAGAACAGATTATCCATTCTTTATAGTTGTCTTTTAGTTTTACAAGTTGAAAAAACATCTGAGTAGGTTAGATAATTTATTCTACCACTTTGTAAATGATTAGAATATGTCAGTCATAATCATGCCAAGAGATTATGGATTTATGCATATTTTGTTTTGCTGTAGTACCATTCCTAGTTGAATCTTAACATCCATGTCTAAAATCTATACAGAACAAATATTACAGTTGGGAAAACTGTTTCAGTCTCCTCTCTTCGCAAATATGCTTTA